TCACATACGTATGGAAACAGTATCACCCATGCTGTGAGATATGTTGTTTTGATTTTCATCAGTTCTTTAATAAACAAAAGCTTATAGTTGGGATACCTTTGGATTTCTCAAGGTTTTTGTTTCATGTTTTCTTAAACTGCCGCCGCACGTCCGAAACCACTCACTATACAATGTCAGGACCATCTCTCTTTTCTGGCACACATAAATTTGGGGAAAGTCATCAATTAGTCTCTCGGTGATTGCATGATTTCCCCAAAGTCTTTCACAGTCTACTTTGTGCACTGAGTAACTCTTCAAACTTCAGTGCATGTTTCTACCATTTGATGCTTTATTTGGCAGCCTAGCTTCCACAAGAGTATTTCATGCAAAGACTTGTCTTGTTCTCCACTGGCAGGTAATTTCACTCGGATAGAGAATCAATAGTCTGAACGTGGAAAGGTTATCGCTGGAAGGTCTGTTTGATTCCACGGATCTCTCCTTTATTATTAAGGAAAAATATACGCTGTGCTAAATACTATACTTCATTGACTATTCTCAGGTCAGAAAGTGCACTTCAGACTTCTTGTGCTTCCATCGCTGAGAGGATGATGGTAGCTGCCAAAAGTACATACTTGGAAGTTCATCCCAGCACAAGCACACACACACACACACAAACACACACACACACACACACACACACACACACACACACACACACAGACACACACACGGTTTCATAGGTAAAGATTTCTTCCCTGACATTCTTTTACCTAAAATAAGGCAACTGTGTGGCCACTGTCCCAACCCGGTTACACTCATATTACATGTGTCTATCAGCCTGAGGAGTAATTTGATTCAGGTGTTCTAGAAGTCATGATGTGGGCTGTGTCTGTTGAATTCCCAGCGATGCAAGGGGACACACCCTGTGACTCATTCCTTAATTGAGTGCTGATATTTGATTGGTTTATCGCACACCTGATGGGTGGGTGGGGTGTTCGCGGTTGGAGGGGGTGAGTTATATAAGGGCTGATGCGGCCAGAGAGCTGGTCATTTGAAGACTCTCTCGGAAGAGATAGCGTCTTGCTGCAACCTGCGGTCCCAGCAGAAAAACCTTGTGATCCTTGTTGCGGGCGACATGGAAGACGACTCACTCTATTTGGGAGGTGACTGGCAGTTCAATCACTTTTCAAAACTCACATCTTCTCGGCTAGATGCAGCTTTTGCTGAAATCCAGCGGACTTCTCTCTCTGAAAAGTCACCACTCTCATCTGAGACCCGTTTCGACCTCTGTGATGATTTGGCTCCTGTGGCAAGACAGCTTGCTCCCAGGGAGAAGCTTCCTCTGAGTAGCAGGAGACCTGCTGCGGTGGGGGCTGGGCTCCAGAAGATAGGAAATACCTTCTATGTGAACGTTTCCCTGCAGTGCCTGACATACACACTGCCGCTTTCCAACTACATGCTGTCCCGGGAGGACTCTCAAACGTGTCATCTTCACAAGTGCTGCATGTTCTGTACTATGCAAGCTCACATCACATGGGCCCTCCACAGTCCTGGCCATGTCATCCAGCCCTCACAGGTATTGGCTGCTGGCTTCCATAGAGGTGAGCAGGAGGATGCCCATGAATTTCTCATGTTTACTGTGGATGCCATGAAAAAGGCATGCCTTCCCGGGCACAAGCAGCTAGATCATCACTCCAAGGACACCACCCTCATCCACCAAATATTTGGAGCGTATTGGAGATCTCAAATCAAGTATCTCCACTGCCACGGCGTTTCAGACACCTTTGACCCTTACCTGGACATCGCCCTGGATATCCAGGCAGCTCAGAGTGTCAAGCAAGCTTTGGAACAGTTGGTGAAGCCCAAAGAACTCAATGGAGAGAATGCCTATCATTGTGGTCTTTGTCTCCAGAAGGCGCCTGCCTCCAAGACGTTAACTTTACCCACTTCTGCCAAGGTCCTCATTCTTGTATTGAAGAGATTCTCCGATGTCACAGGCAACAAACTTGCCAAGAATGTGCAATATCCTAAGTGCCGTGACATGCAGCCATACATGTCTCAGCAGAACACAGGACCTCTTGTCTATGTCCTCTATGCTGTGCTGGTCCACGCTGGGTGGAGTTGTCACAACGGACATTACTTCTCTTATGTCAAAGCTCAAGAAGGCCAGTGGTATAAAATGGATGATGCCGAGGTCACTGCCTCTGGCATCACCTCTGTCCTGAGTCAACAGGCCTATGTCCTCTTTTACATCCAGAAGAGTGAATGGGAAAGACACAGTGAGAGTGTGTCAAGAGGCAGGGAACCAAGAGCCCTTGGTGCTGAAGACACAGACAGGCCAGCAACGCAAGGAGAGCTCAAGAGAGACCACCCTTGCCTCCAGGTACCCGAGTTGGACGAGCACTTGGTGGAAAGAGCCACTCAGGAAAGCACCTTAGACCACTGGAAATTCCCCCAAGAGCAAAACAAAACGAAGCCTGAGTTCAACGTCAGAAAAGTTGAAGGTACCCTGCCTCCCAACGTACTTGTGATTCATCAATCAAAATACAAGTGTGGTATGAAAAACCATCATCCTGAACAGCAAAGCTCCCTGCTAAACCTCTCTTCGACGAAACCGACAGATCAGGAGTCCATGAACACTGGCACACTCGCTTCTCTGCAAGGGAGCACCAGGAGATCCAAAGGGAATAACAAACACAGCAAGAGATCTCTGCTTGTGTGCCAGTGATCACAGTGGAAGTACCGACCCACACTGATGGG